CTCAGCTCACTGCAAGCTCCACCTCCCGGGTTCACGCCATTCTCCTGCCTCAGCCTCCCAAGTAGCTGGGACTACAGGCACCTGCCACCGCGCCTGGCTAATTTTTTGTATTTTTAGTACAGACGGGGTTTCACTGTGTTAGCCAGGATGATCTCCATCTCCTGACCTCGTGATCTGCCCGCCTCAGCCTCCCAAAGTGCTGGGATTACAGGCGTGAGCCACAGTACCCAGCCGCAGCATGCACCTTTTTAAGGACAGTTCCTTTCTGGATCCTTCCTAAGGTTCTGATTTCTAATCCTTCCTAACCCAGTTCACTGCCCCCCCCGCCCCAACACCACCCTCGGTCCACCCATTCTGACTCACTTTCTCCTTTCCTGATGCCCACAATTTCCAACAATCAGTCTTGGCCTCAGATTCCCGCCCTTCAGGTTCCAGTGTTCCTTGGGTCCTCTCTCTCCCCTGATCCTCTCTGATTAGGGGTGGGGTGTGTGAGTTGCAATTAAACCCAGCCTTTATTGGAGTCCTAGGGCTGGATTCTGCATTGTGCTCTGTTGTGTCATTGCACCTTCTCGTTTCCGCTCTTTCTGCCCAGCTTCTTCCTCTTCATACTCTAAGCCCCGCCAGCGCATGCTGACCCCACCGGTGGAGCGCCGCTCCTTCCCACCTGCCGCTTCTCCATCTCCATCTCTCCATCTTCTGCTCCTAGCCTTTCCTGGCACGGGGGCCCTAGCTCTGAGCTCTTGCATTTTTCTGGGGCACCGTCCTGCTCCTTCTCGTAACCCCGGGCAGTGGCCCTGGGCTCCTCGTCCGGCTGCTGCGGGCCTGGGCTGCCCGGGTCAGCGTAGCCAGGCCGACAGACAGCGCAGTTCACACCCCGGGGCGGCGGAGGCAGGTGCAGTGCGAGCGGCGACCCCTGTAGGCTGGTGTGGGCGCTGCCTGGAGGCTGCTGCGGTGCCGCCTGTAGGCTGGTGAGGGCGCCGCATGGAGGTTGCCGTGACGCTCGTTGGCGCCCAGCGCCCCGCCCAGGGCTTCCTGGCTGCAGTGGCTGCTGCCCCATCCCAGGGCCGCGGGGCCCGGGTTCCACTTGGCGGCGTCTTCTCTCGAGTCGCCTTCGCTGCTCCGAGAAGTCGGCGGCGCAGCAGTTGACGCTCAGCTCGCCGCAGGTCGCCATATTCCCCGCGGAGGCCGGCTGGGCTCTCGCCTCAGGCCGCCCACCCTGCTCCGGCCGCCGCGGCCTCTCCGTTCCCGCAGCCAGAGGTGGGGAGAGAGCGACCTCCAGGCACTGGGCACCCGCCGCTTCCCCAGCAGCCGGCGGGGCGATGGAGAAAGACGCCAGGAAGCGGAAGGTCCCCGCCGGCCCGAGGGTCGCCCGGGGCTGCGCCCCATGGTTCCTGCCCACGGAGCAGCTGCCGGGACCCTCCCTGCCAAGTTGCTCCCGGAAAAGCTCTCAGGTTCTCAGGCCTGCAGGGAGTGACAGTTTCCCCCTGACTGGAACGTAAGGCTGCAAACTCGAAGCCAGGCATTTTCTGCGTATTCTTAAATAGGATGTTTCAGTCAAAGCCTTGATAATATAACCAATCATTCTGATTACAGCCTGCTTATAAGGAGAACATGTGTACATCAAAGTAAGAATATTTATGAATAGTTTCCAAACTTTGCCCGGCTAATTTTTTTTTTGTGTGTTTTTAGTAGAGACGAGGTTTCACCGTGTTAGCCAGGATGGTCTCGATTTCCTGACCTCGTGATCCACCCGCCTCGGCCTCCCAGAGTGCTGGGATTACAGGTGTGAGCCACTGTGCCCAGCCAATTACTTATCTTTTTAGACTTAACATTTTCTTTCTTTGTAGGTTTCAGGCACAGAACTGTATATCCAATAATAGTGAAATGGATCCCACTAATTATGACCGAAATGATGATACATTTAAATGACTTGGATGTTTTATAGGTATGATCTCGTGAAACCTTGAGAGAAACTGAATTCAACACTTTTTTTTTTAATTGTCTAATAGGTTGGCACTCATCATGAGCCCCTGTTCTCATTCTGCAAATGGTGAAGCTCTCTATTGTCCTGACCCCACGGTTCCTGTCCCATGACCAGGGCCAGCTCACCAAGGAGCTGCAGCAGCACGTAAAGTCAGTGACATGCCCATGCGAGTACCTGAGGAAGGTGAGTGAGTGCAGACAGATGGGGCCTGGTGCTGAATGTATGTACATTTGTTCCTGAGATACAGGTTGATGGACGGATGGCTACATGGATGTGATGGAGATGGTTTACTATCGGGACCTTCCGCATCCTGCTGATGTTTTGTTGCTTAGGATATGAATGGCTGAGCGGAGGCTGTAAAACCTGGCACTCTGCTTGGGTATGAGGTTCTTCCTGCCATCCTGCCATCATCCTTTTCATTATTTCAACTATTATTATTCCAGGTTATCAATACTCTGGCTGACCATCGTCATCGTGGGACTGACTTTGGTGGAAGTCCTTGGTTACTTATCATTACTGTGTTTCTGAGAAGTTATAAATTTGCCATCTCCCTCTGCACAAGTTACCTTTGTGTGAGTATACTAACTTTCTGTAGAGGTATACTCCAGCCGTCATTCTTATATTATTATTTCCTAGGTGTCTTTCCTGAAGACTATCTTCCCGTCTCAAAATGGACATGATGGATCCACGGATGTACAGCAGAGAGCCAGGAGGTCCAACCGCCGTAGACAGGAAGGTATGGCTCTGTTGGAGTCCCCATAGTGTGGAGCACACAAAGAAAAGAGTTTCTTCCTTTCCAGGAATTAAAATTGTCCTGGAAGACATCTTTACTTTATGGAGACAGGTGGAAACCAAAGTTCGAGCTAAAATCTGTAAGATGAAGGTGACAACAAAAGTCAACCGTCATGACAAAATCAATGGAAAGAGGAAGACCGCCAAAGAACAGTAAGATGTGCCTTGACACAAATACTGTTGTAGGATCATGTGTGTGCATTTCTCTCCCTTCTAGTCTGAGGAAACTAAGCATGAAAGAACGTGAGCACGGAGAAAAGGAGAGGCAGGTGTCAGAGGCAGAGGAAAACGGGAAATTGGATATGAAAGAAATACACACCTACATGTGAGTTCAGAAACTGAACCCCACCCTCTTGGCTTTATCTGATGAAAGTGATTGTAATCCATAGGGAAATGTTTCAACGTGCGCAAGCGTTGCGGCGGCGGGCAGAGGACTACTACAGATGCAAAGTAAGGAGCTTCCTCCCCGCAGTTGCAGGATAACATTCAATTTCTCATGTGTTGGCTTTTTCAGATCACCCCTTCTGCAAGAAAGCCTCTTTGCAACCGGGTAAGTTTGCTTGTTTTCCTTGCTTTTGGACAGTGTGAAAACATTCCCTCCTTTGGCCCTACAGGTCAGAATGGCGGCAGCGGAGCATCGTCATTCTTCAGGATTGCCCTACTGGCCCTACCTCACAGCTGAAACTTTAAAAAACAGGATGGGCCACCAGCCACCTCCTCCAACTCAACAACATTCTATAATTGATAACTCCCTGAGCCTCAAGACACCTCCCGAGTGTCTGCTCACTCCCCTTCCACCCTCAGCTCTACCCTCAGCGGATGATAATCTCAAGACACCTGCGGAGTGTCTGCTCTATCCCCTTCCACCCTCAGCGGATGATAATCTCAAGACACCTCCCGAGTGTCTGCTCACTCCCCTTCCACCCTCAGCTCCACCCTCAGTGGATGATAATCTCAAGACACCTCCCAAGTGTGTCTGCTCACTCCCCTTCCACCCTCAGCGGATGATAATCTCAAGAAACTAAGGAAGAATAAATAAATAATATAAAAATAAAATGAATACTGCAGTCCTTATGTTATTGCTTTGTTTCAATATCTGGTA